TGGGTGGGGTCAGAGGCCAGTAGTTCCAGGCCTTTCTCTGTGTCCAGCACAGACCCTTGTCCTTGCTGTGGAAATGATGAGGGATGGAGGGACAAGAGGAAGAATGAGAGGACACACGCCCTGGAGCCCTCACCACTGCCCTGGGGGTTGCCATCTGGAGGAGCCTGGGGATAAGGGTAACCCAGGGAGGCTGGGCACGAGGGAGCTGACTCCACGTTTTTCCCCCCGTTCCTCACCTTCGAGGGCCCTGCTAGGTCACCCCTATGCTGGCATGAAGAGCATGGGGCAATAAACCAGCACAGTCTCTGACCACTTGGAGCGTCTCATCCAGTGAGAGAGACAGCCGTTAAAAGCATAAACATCCAAATAAAGATGCCTTTCCAAGTTGCAGTGGGTGCTATGAAGGGAAAAGAATAGTGGGAAGGAAAAGGATGGAGTCGGTAGAGGGTCATACTTTGGGTGGTCCGGGAACCCTCGCCTGAGGAGTATCATCTCAACTGGGATGTAAGGATGAGTAAAGGGATGGGGGCAGAGCATTAGGGGGAAAGCCTGTGAATTAGAGGAACTGAGAGCAAGCCAGTGGGGCTTCACAGCGGGCGAGTGAGTGGGCGAGGAACGCGGGCGAGGCCATGTAGAGCCTCGAAGATCATGGGAAGTGGGACAGAATTACTACCCAGCCAACAAAGCAAGGAGACACCTTCATCCTGTCAGAAAACGGGGAAACTAACACAGAGGAGCGGCTTGGGATGCAGAGCCTCAATGTCCTGTCCACAAGATGGCAATGGTCACCATGACCTCTGGGACGCTTATGAAGGGCGATGACGAAGCACAGGGGACACGCCGGGCGGGCGCCTCTTCAGGGCTGGGGCTCCCCGCGCCCAGGGGCAGCCCAGGTCCCCGGAACCCAAGCCGCGTCTGCCTCCGGGCCGCGCGGGGGCGCTGTGGTCCGGCGGCGGCCCGGGGCGCTGCGTGGTCGCGGCAGGGGCGGAGGGGGCCGCGGGGAGGGAGGCGGGAAGAGCGCGGCACTTCCGCTGGCCGCTGGCTCGCTGGCCGCTCCTGGAGGCGGCGGCGGGAGCGCAGGGGGCGCGCGGCCCGGGGACTCGCATTCCCCGGTTCCCCCTCCACCCCACGCGGCCTGGACCATGGACGCCAGGTGGGGGCTAGGGCAGCAGCGAGCTCACGTGACGCCCTAATCCTTATGTCCGCTTTCCTTACAGATGGTGGGCAGTGGTGGTGCTGGCTGCGTTCCCCTCCCTAGGGGCAGGTGGGGAGACTCCCGAAGCCCCTCCGGAGTCATGGACCCAGCTATGGTTCTTCCGATTTGTGGTGAATGCTGCTGGCTATGCCAGCTTTATGGTACCTGGCTACCTCCTGGTGCAGTACTTCAGGCGGAAGAACTACCTGGAGACCGGTGTGTGAAGAAAGGGCGGGGAAGTGAGCTAGATTTGGGGCTTGACTTTGTGTGCTTTCTTCAGGTAGGGGCCTCTGCTTTCCCCTGGTGAAAGCTTGTGTGTTTGGCAATGAGCCCAAGGCCTCTGATGAGGTTCCCCTGGCGCCCCGAACAGAGGCGGCAGAGACCACCCCGATGTGGCAGGCCCTGAAGCTGCTCTTCTGTGCCACAGGGCTCCAGGTGGGTAGGTGGGCTCAGCCTCTCTTCCTGGGTTGGATTGTCTCCTTTGTCTCTACCTTCCCCAACAGGTGTCTTATCTGACTTGGGGTGTGCTGCAGGAAAGAGTGATGACCCGCAGCTATGGGGCCACAGCCACATCACCGGGTGAGCGCTTTACGGACTCGCAGTTCCTGGTGCTAATGAACCGAGTGCTGGCACTGATTGTGGCTGGCCTCTCCTGTGTTCTCTGCAAGCAGCCCCGGCATGGGGCACCCATGTACCGGTACTCCTTTGCCAGCCTGTCCAATGTGCTTAGCAGCTGGTGCCAATACGAAGCTCTTAAGTTCGTCAGCTTCCCCACCCAGGTGCTGGCCAAGGCCTCTAAGGTGATCCCTGTCATGCTGATGGGAAAGCTTGTGTCTCGGCGCAGCTACGAACACTGGGAGTACCTGACAGCCACCCTCATCTCCATTGGGGTCAGCATGTTTCTGCTATCCAGCGGACCAGAGCCCCGCAGCTCCCCAGCCACCACACTCTCAGGCCTCATCTTACTGGCAGGTTATATTGCTTTTGACAGCTTCACCTCAAACTGGCAGGATGCCCTGTTTGCCTATAAGATGTCATCGGTGCAGATGATGTTTGGGGTCAATTTCTTCTCCTGCCTCTTCACAGTGGGCTCACTGCTAGAACAGGGGGCCCTACTGGAGGGAACCCGCTTCATGGGGCGACACAGTGAGTTTGCTGCCCATGCCCTGCTACTCTCCATCTGCTCCGCATGTGGCCAGCTCTTCATCTTTTACACCATTGGGCAGTTTGGGGCTGCCGTCTTCACCATCATCATGACCCTCCGCCAGGCCTTTGCCATCCTTCTTTCCTGCCTTCTCTATGGCCACACTGTCACTGTGGTGGGAGGGCTGGGGGTGGCTGTGGTCTTTGCTGCCCTCCTGCTCAGAGTCTACGCGCGGGGCCGTCTAAAGCAACGGGGAAAGAAGGCTGTGCCTGTTGAGTCTCCTGTGCAGAAGGTTTGAGGGTGGAAAGGGCCTGAGGGGTGAAGTGAAATAGGACCCTCCCACCATCCCCTTCTGCTGTAACCTCTGAGGGAGCTGGCTGAAAGGGCAAAATGCAGGTGTTTTCTCAGTATCACAGACCAGCTCTGCAGCAGGGGATTGGGGAGCCCAGGAGGCAGCCTTCCCTTTTGCCTTAAGTCACCCATCTTCCAGTAAGCAGTTTATTCTGAGCCCCGGGGGTAGACAGTCCTCAGTGAGGGGTTTTGGGGAGTTTGGGGTCAAGAGAGCATAGGTAGGTTCCAGTTACTCTTCCCACAAGTTCCCTTAAGTCTTGCCCTAGCTGTGCTCTGCCACCTTCCAGACTCACTCCCCTCTGCAAATACCTGCATTTCTTACCCTGGTGAGAAAAGCACAAGCGGTGTAGGCTCCAATGCTGCTTTCCCAGGAGGGTGAAGATGGTGCTGTGCTGAGGAAAGGGGATGCAGAGCCCTGCCCAGCACCACCACCTCCTATGCTCCTGGATCCCTAGGCTCTGTTCCATGAGCCTGTTGCAGGTTTTGGTACTTTAGAAATGTAACTTTTTGCTCTTATAATTTTATTTTATTAAATTAAATTACTGCAGTGGACTTGGTCCTGTGTTTTGGTTGACTGAAAGGGC